CCGTATGTTAACACTGAATTCTGAGTAGGAGTTTTGTTTTGGCAGTGTGACGACTGCGCATGCTCGGAAAGGGGACGCAAGTCCGAGATCCCAAACGCGGTACAGACCAAACCGCAGTCCACGTTACGGATCGGCTTACTCCGCGGAGTTGGCCTCATTTCTGCAGTCGGCGCTCCCTGTAGTTTCTCCTCTCGAACGCCAGGTGGAGCAACCGGCCGGATACCGCCACAGCCCTGGCAGGCGGCGCTGTGATGCCTGAGCTGATCCTGTATGTTGCAATCACTCTATCCGTGGCTGAGCGACTCGTTGGCCCGGGTCACGCATGCGCTGAGCCTTCCTTTCGCTCTTCCCGCTGCTCCGCCCCTCTCTGTCTTCTCTGCAGTGGGAGCAGGTAAGGCCTTGGGACCTAGAGCCCTCTGTGCGCTGCGCACGCGCGCGGGACACCTCACCTTGCGCGGATGCTTTGAGGCGCTTACCTTGCGTGCTCCCACCCTGGTCCTCTCGCCCTTTCTTGCTTCCGCTATCCCTTAGCCTTAGAGTTGGCTCTTCCGCGTGCCGGTGACCTCCAACCGCGCGGGCCTGGCGCCATCTTGGATGTCTCGCAGGGGGAGGATACCTTGGAGCTGGCCAAAGTTAGATCCTGGAGTGCTGCTTTTCACCTGTTCCACCCAGTCCCTGCAAACACTCTTTTCTCGCCCTCTGGCCCTTTCAGATTGTGACAACCCCCAGGCTCTCCCCTCCTATCTCTGCTTTCTCTTCTCATCCTGACTTGTGCCTTCTTTATTCTGAAATCTCCAGACTTTAGGCCCCAGAACCTCAGGTGCTCCGAGCAATGGAGATAGTGGATCGTCTAAAGTCACCAATCCCTCTAGTCAGCACCCCTCAATTTAAAAAGTAAACCTTGAACATGGTAGAAGTGGGAAAAAAAGCCAAAACATCGCCTCCCGTTAGGTTGTGGCTTGGGATAGCTAAGGCAGAAGAGAGAGGCTGGTTGCTTTGGAATCACTAGTTATTTACCAGTACCTTTCTCGCATCCCGGCACGCTGGTGAAGTTGTAAAAGTCACAAATGGTGGGCTAGAGATGAGGGTTTCTGTTGAGGCAGCAGGCCCAGAAAGGTGGGGTAAGGCCAAGCTAGTGGGGCCAGCATGAGACCCTGCCTGCCAGCTTTCCTGTGAAGGATTAATTAACCTCCCCAGATTCTGCTGTTACAAGGAAAAGAAGGTTTAAGGAAAGGAATAGTTAAGTTACTACCCCTGTGACTCATCTACACTGAGGAAAAAGCCCGTGATGATTTTGGAGTCCTGATTCTGGATAGTGCCTTTGCCCAAGTTGTAGGCTAACAATTGCAGAGTTGCCATGGTTAGATAGCCAATGGTGGGATCACTTAATTGCCACCCCTTGTTGTGGGTTTATTATATGCCAGCACCACATTAAACTCTTTATGTATGTTAATTTGTAAATGAACATACTTAATCCCCCTAAGAGCTGCATTTTACAAAGAAGATAATAAGGTATAATTCCCTTAGAAAAGAACCACCCCTTCTTTTTCTAAAAGCCTTAAAGAACTATTGGATTTTGACCCAAGAAAACCTGAATAGTACGGCAGCAAAATTGGGTTAGAGTTACATATAGGCAAAAATCAGAGTTCTAGATAGGACAAGAGTTGAAGACATCCATTAACTTAAAAGTAATTAAGGCTGGGTGTGGTGGCTCACACCTGTAATCCCAACACTGGGAGGCCAAGGTGGGAAGATCTTTTGATGCCAGGAGTTCCACAATAGCCTGGGCAAAAAATAAATTAAGAGCAATTAAGATGTTGGATTCAGAAGTGTTTTAACCTGGGACAATCTGAGTTCAGTTCATTTAATGAAGTGGTATTTAATAGCCCTAAGCATTCACTGAGTATTTCAGCCTGTGACATATTAGAAAGCATGTAACTTAAAAGATCCAAGTTCAAGTCTATCCTCTACCACTACCACAGTTTCAAGACTGGGTTTAGGGTCACGCTCTTGCGTTAAGTATACCTAATAATCATCTGGGAAACTTGTTTGAAATACAGGGCACTTGAGCCTTATTCCCAGAGATCTTTTTTGTTTGTTTATAGACAGGGTTTCACGTTGTTGCCCATACTGGACAACTGGCGTGATCATAGCTCACTGAAGCCTCCAGCTCCTGGGTTCAAGCAGTCCTCCTGCCTCAGCTTCTGGAGTAGCTGGGACTACAGGTGCACTTCCACCTCACCTGGCTAATTTTATGTTTTGTAGAGATGAGGTCTTGATGTTTGCCCAGGCTGGTCTCAAACTCCTGGCTTCAAGTTATCTTTCCGCCCCAGCTTCTCAGTGTTGGGATTACAGGAATGAGCCACTGAACCTAGCTCCCCCAGAGATCTTGACCAGGAAGGTCCAAGTTGCGCCCAAGAATATGCATTTTTTAATACGTACACCACCCAGATAATTCTAGTTCAGATGGGCTTCTCACTTCACTTGGAGAAACCCTGCCTTTAGGTTTTTAACTCACCTTCTGTTTGAGGTAAGTTCACTTCTACCAACTTAGATACCTATGAGCGTTTACAATACTGCTTCTGTAATTCCAGCTCTCCTGCCACAGCTCCTCACCCCCTGAAAATGTTCGCCTGCTCCAAGTTTGTCTCCACTCCCTCCTTGGTGAGTACCTGCTTTTCTGGGAGAGTTTTAAAACCTTCCTGCCCCTGTATGTCATTCCTGCTAGGTCAAGAGCACCTCACAGCTGCTGAGCCGTCCGCTATCTGCAGTGGTGCTGAAACGACCGGAGATACTGACAGATGAGGTACCTTACAGTGGAGTTGGGACTGTGGTTTTAACTTTACCTTCTACCTGCCTCTTTTTCACAGAGCCTCAGCAGCTTGGCAGTCTCATGTCCCCTTACCTCACTTGTCTCTAGCCGCAGCTTCCAAACCAGCGCCATTTCAAGGGACATCGACACAGCAGCCAAGTTCATTGGAGCTGGGGCTGCCACAGTTGGGGTGGCTGGTTCTGGGGCTGGGATTGGAACTGTGTTTGGGAGCCTCATCATTGGTTATGCCAGGTAAGATAAGTTGGACCCTCCACTGGTTATCTAAATTCAGTCTTTTCTCTTCTCCTTCTACCAGGAACCCTTCTCTGAAGCAACAGCTCTTCTCCTACGCCATTCTGGGCTTTGCCCTCTCGGAGGCCATGGGGCTCTTTTGTCTGATGGTAGCCTTTCTCATCCTCTTTGCCATGTGAAGGAGCCGTCTCCACCTCCCATAGTTCTCCCGCGTCTGGTTGGCCCCGTGTGTTCCTTTTCCTATACCTCCCCAGGCAGCCTGGGGAACGTGGTTGGCTCAGGGTTTGACAGAGAAAAGACAAATAAATACTGTATTAATAAGATGTTTCTTGAGTCTCCTGTGTATATTTCTTTT